TAATTTTTGTATTTTGTGTTAAGATGGGGTTTCACCATGCTGCCCAGGCTGCTCTTGAACTCCTGGGCTCAAGGAATCCACCCCTCTTGGTCTCCCAAATTGCTGGGATTACAGACGTGAGCGACCGCACTGGGGCCCTCATTTTTCTTATCAATTAACAATAATGGTTACCTTTAACAGATAGAGGTTGACTTTATTTATTGATTGATTGATTTTTATTTTTAGACAGAGTCTCACTCTGTTACCCAGGCTGGAGTGCAGTGGCATGATCTCAGCTCACTGCAAATTCTGCCTGCCCGGTTCAAGCGATTCTCCAGCCTCAGCCTCCCAAGTAGCTGGTGGGATTATAGGTGCATGCCACCACGCCCGGTAATTTTCTGTATTTTTAGTAGAGACGGGATTCACCATGTTGGTCAGACAGACTGGTCTCGAACTCCTGACCTCAGGTGGTCCAGCCCCTTCGGCCTCCCAAAGTGTTGAGATTACAGGCGTGAGCCACTGTGGCGGGTCGGGGTTGACTTTAAAACACAACCCCCTCAAATGAAAATTGCAGTTTGTTGTTGTTCTTTTTCTTTTTCTTTTCTTTTCCTTCTTTCTTTCTTTTTTTTTTTTTTTTTTCTGAGGTGGGGTCTCCTCTACCGCCTGGGCTGGAGTGCAGTGGCTCACTGCTACCTCCACCTCCCGGGTTCAAGCCATCCTCCCACCTCAACTTCCCGAGTAGTTGGGACCACAGGTGCGAGGCCACTAGGCCCAGCTAATTTGTGTGTTTCTTTCTTTCTTTCTTTCTTTCTTTCTTTTTTGATTAGTTGGTTGCTTTGTAGAGCCGGGGTCTCACTATGTTACCCAGGCGATTTCATCCCGCTGGGTGAGAAGGTTCTGCATTCCTCCGCATACGTTGCTGTGCAGTTGTTACTGAAGGTCGCCTGTAGAGGGCGCCAGAGTCAGCGAAGGGGAGGGCTGCGCTTCCTGGTTCTCTGGGGCACGAGGCTTCTCCTCAGCACTCTGGCGCCCCCAACAGGTTCCCAGTGTTCGGCTGGGGCAGGCACGCTGTGGCTGGCTACTTCCCTTCCTCCCATCCCCCTTGGGCCAAACGGGATCGGTGCTTCTGGTGAGACGCCTCCCCATGCACATCACTCCCAGGTGCCCTAGGGGGCACATTTCCCACAACTCCCAGAGGGCAGGTTTCTAGAAAGTGCCACCAGTGGGGAGGCGCCACAACTTCACTGCCATTTTGTGAGGTGCCGCCGTCTCTCCTCCAGCAAGGTCAGGACTTCAGGACTGTGAGTGGGCAGTTTATGAATAGAATATATTCATTGATGTTTTTCAGGAAACAATGACCGATAAAACAGAGAAGGTGGCTGTAGATCCTGAAACTGTGTTTAAACGTCCCAGGGAATGTGACAGTCCTTCGTATCAGAAAAGGCAGAGGATGGCCCTGTTGGCAAGGAAACAAGGAGCAGGAGACAGCCTTATTGCAGGCTCTGCCATGTCCAAAGAAAAGAGTAAGTAAGCCTGTCCTCACGTCCTCCTCATGTGATGGCTTTTACTCAAAATCTGTTTCACCAGAGCTTATGACAGGACATGCTATTCCACCCAGCCAATTGGATTCTCAGATTGATGACTTCACTGGTTTCAGCAAAGATAGGATGATGCAGAAACCTGGTAGCAATGCACCTGTGGGAGGAAACGTTACCAGCAGTTTCTCTGGAGATGACCTAGAATGCAGAGAAACAGCCTTCTCTCCCAAAAGCCAACAAGAAATTAATGCTGATATAAAACGTCAATTAGTGAAGGAACTCCGATGCGTTGGACAAAGTAAGTAGTATAAGAATGTCTGTTTTATAAAAATACTGAAGTTTTTTTTTTTCAACATCTTCAGAATATGAAAAAATCTTCGAAATGCTTGAAGGAGTGCAAGGACCTACTGCAGTCAGGAAACGATTTTTTGAATCCATCATCAAGGAAGCAGCAAGGTGGGTAGAAATAGGAACTGTCCAATTTCTTTTTTTGGTTAATGACATGTCTCTTTCTCTTCAGATGTATGAGACGAGACTTTGTTAAGCACCTTAAGAAGAAACTGAAACGTATGATTTGAGAATACTTGTCCCTGGAGGATTATCACACCCCAAATGCATAATCTCATTAATGATTGAGGAGAGAAAAGGATCAGATTGCTGTTTTCTACAATGGAGCAGGATATTGCTGAAGTCTCCTGGCATATGTTACCGAATCAACTGGCCTTCCAGAGGCTAAGAAATTTCTGTTAGTAAAAGATGTTCTTTTTCCCAAAGCGTTTTATTTGAAAGGATAACTTGTGTTTTGGTTATTTTGTATTCCCACCTGTGCTGGTAGATATTATTAACCCATTAGGTAAATACTATTACAGTCGTGGTTTCTGCAGCAGCTCACACTGATGTAGCTGGCGTTTATAACTACCTTCTTTCGCTACCCGTTTCGCATTCCCTTTGCCCTGAGATAGCATGTCAGTTGGTCATGATGCTTGGCCTGGCAGGATGACTCAAACCTTCATTACGGAAGAGTCTGAACCATTAGATATCCTGCCTGGATGGGGTTGCTGTGATTTTCCATTAACTCTAATCGAAAAACACGGGAGGACTAAGAAGCTCTCTAGACATATCACACATACTCTTCCTTAGCCCCTGGTGTGGTGGGAACCCGA